CCAAGCCTTGATGAATGACCTATGCCAGCACCAATTTCCTCCCTCCTTCTGGATCAGAGCCTGTTTCCTTCCAAAGTGGTGGACCCCCGAAATCTTACAGGCTTTTTTTTTTTTTTTTTTTTCCTCTGTCTCACTCTGTCGCCCAGGTAGAGATCAATGGCATGATCTCGGTTCATTGCAACCTCTGCCTCCCGGGTTCAAGCGGTTCTCTTGCCTCAGCCTCCTGAGTAGCTGGGACTACAGGCAGCCGCCACCATACCCGGCTAATTTTTTTAATTTTAGTAGAGACGGGGTTTCACCATGTTGGCTAGGCTGGTCTCGAACTCCTAGCCTCATGTGATCCGCCCGCCTCGGCCTCCCAAAGTGCTGGGATTACAGGCGTGAGTCACCATGCCCAGCCGAGTCTAACTTTCTTTACGATTTCCTGGGGTCCCAGCTGGACGGAGTCTCATCCCTGCCCCCCTTACTGGGAGGAAAAGGGAATGCACCTCCTCCATGAGCCTCAGCTGCACTTTGAGGCACCTGGAATCCCCGGATGTGGAGCGAGTCTCTGAAATGCAGAACCCGAGGGGCCAACCCATGGACTGTGATGGGTAAAAGGGGAGAGAGCACTAAAGAGGCCAAGTAGGGAGGACATTATCCCTTTCCCCTTTTATTATTATTTTTTGTTAGAAAAAGGCAGGTGGACATATTTAGCTTGCGAAGCTTGCACAAGGAAAATCCAGAGCGTCTCCAGAATAAGGATCCCACGAGAGAACGTGGACACAAGTAGGCCCTCAGCCAGCCTTGTACCCACAGGCCCAACAGGCCACTTGGCTATGAGGCCAGAGCGTCGCCATAGGGGCCCGAACGCTAGCGTTTAGGGAATCCGCAGGCTAGAAGTGGAGGCGGGACGCCACTGGTCGTCTGAGCGCTGATTGGCTGGTGGCGCTAGTCACCAGCCAATCGTCAACAGACGCCATTTGTTGTTGGAGCCACGCACCTGACGCAGTGGGCGTCTTGCACGTGCAGCCGTTTAAGTCGCGTGGGCGCCTGCGAGGGCTTGGGAGAGCAAGCCGCGGAGAGGTGAGTGGGCCGCTTTTCTACGGGAACTGGCCTGAACTCGGCCGTACGGGCTCCCCAGTAACCGACCTTTGGCCAAAGTGTGGATGGAGTAGGAGGAGTTTTGAAGCCGTCCTTCGAAGCCTTTCTGCCTCGGGGTCTCAGAGTCCCACGGGTGCCCAAAGTCTGGGCTTGAGGCCTGCAGAGGAGGCGAAGGGGCCTTATTCCTGGCTTCTTCACTGCGTTTTCTCTGAACAGACATGGTCCGAGTACCATTTGTGTACAAATCCTTCTTCCAAATGTGCATTTTTTTTTTTTTATGAATAGAACTTGAAGCCACCATGGGAGATGAAGATTGGGAAGCAGAAATCAACCCTCATATGTCTTCCTATGTTCCCATATTTGAGAAGGTAATAACATTTAAAGTTTAGTTATTAAATGCGAAACTAGTTTTTTCTTTCTTCTTTCTCACAGGATAGGTATTCTGGAGAAAATGGAGACAATTTTAACAGGACTCCAGCTTCATCATCAGGTATGTGTTATGGGAAAAAGGTAAAACCCTTTTTTGACTTACTTCAAAATGTTGTTTGCTTTAGAAATGGATGATGGACCTTCTCGAAGAGATCATTTCATGAAAAGTGGATTTGCCTCTGGGCGGAATTTTGGAAACAGAGGTAAGCATCTTTGTCTTTCCTTAATCTCCTGAGTTAAAGAGTTTAACTGTCCACCCTTTTTCAGATGCTGGTGAGTGTAATAAGCGAGATAATACATCCACAATGGGTGGTTTTGGAGTTGGAAAGAGTTTTGGAAACAGAGGTAATTACTTGGTTATGATATCTTACAATCAACAGGAAATTGTTTCATTTTATATTTTGTATAGGTTTTTCAAACAGCAGGTTTGAAGATGGTGATAGCTCTGGTTTCTGGAGAGGTAAGGTTGATATTTTTGTGTTTTAAAATTTAAATGCTATTTACATGTTAAATTTTTATTGAAGAGTCTAGTAATGACTGCGAAGATAATCCAACACGGAACAGAGGGTTTTCCAAGAGAGGCGGTAAGGACCACATTTTGGAACAATTTGTACTTGTGTTGTTCTTGTGTGTGTTTTAACATTATAGGCTATCGAGATGGAAATAATTCAGAAGCTTCAGGGCCATACAGAAGAGGTGGAAGAGGTAGTTTCCGAGGTTGCCGTGGAGGATTTGGTCTAGGAAGTCCAAGTTAGTACTGGATTTGCAAATGATGTGCTTCAATGTAATCTAATTTTACTTTCTGCAAATCAAGATAATGACTTAGACCCAGACGAATGTATGCAGCGCACTGGTGGCCTTTTTGGTTCTAGAAGACCAGTATTAAGTGGCACAGGTGAGAAATAGAACTTATTACTGAATATTAGTATCTAAATATGTTGTGAAACAATGCCTTACAGGTAATGGTGATACTTCTCAAAGCAGAAGTGGCAGTGGAAGTGAACGAGGTAAGTTCTTATTTTGTTTACCCGAAAGAAGTGACCGATTGTCACTTATGAATTTCTTTAATAGGTGGTTACAAAGGTTTAAATGAAGAAGTAATAACAGGCTCTGGAAAGAGTAAGTTTTCCTTAAACAAGGTGTTTGATTTTATGTATCTCTTTTTTATTTGATCCTCTTCAAGATTCTTGGAAGTCAGAAGCAGAAGGAGGAGAAAGTAGTGATACTCAAGGTATATTAACATTTGTGTGACTCACATAGAAGACGTACATTATGTTTTTAATTTAAATTCCAAGGACCAAAAGTGACCTACATACCCCCTCCTCCACCTGAGGATGAGGACTCCATCTTTGCACATTATCAGACAGGCATAAACTTCGACAAATACGACACTATTCTTGTGGAAGTGTCTGGACATGATGCACCACCAGCAATTCTGGTCAGTGTATTAATTGTTTCTGTATTAGCTATAATGTAATCACTGCTTTTTTTTAAATTTTCAGACTTTTGAAGAAGCTAATCTCTGTCAGACACTGAATAACAACATTGCTAAAGCTGGTTATACTAAGCTTACTCCTGTGCAAAAATACAGTATTCCTATCATACTTGCAGGACGAGATTTGATGGCTTGCGCTCAAACAGGGTCTGGGAAGACTGTAAGTCTTTCCCCACATGTCCAAACTGTTAGTAAGTTTGTAAACTAAGCAACTTAACTTCTAGGCGGCTTTTCTCCTACCAATTTTGGCTCATATGATGCATGATGGAATAACTGCCAGTCGTTTTAAAGAGTTGCAGGAACCAGAGTGTATTATTGTAGCACCAACTCGAGAATTGGTCAACCAGATTTATTTGGAAGCCAGAAAATTTTCTTTTGGGTAAGTACATCAGAGTGCTACTCACAAAATAGTAGAAAATAACATTTAGTTTTCTTGTTAATAGGACTTGTGTAAGAGCTGTTGTTATATATGGGGGAACCCAGCTGGGACATTCAATTCGACAAATAGTACAAGGCTGTAATATATTATGTGCTACTCCTGGAAGACTGATGGATATCATAGGCAAAGAAAAGGTACGCCTTATAGGAATAATGAAGTTGTGAGATTTCTGTTTTACCTTTGAAAATATCCTTAAAGATTGGTCTCAAACAGATCAAATACTTAGTTTTGGATGAAGCTGATCGCATGTTGGATATGGGTTTTGGTCCAGAAATGAAGAAGTTAATTTCTTGCCCAGGAATGCCATCAAAGGAACAGCGCCAAACCCTTATGTTCAGTGCAACTTTTCCAGAGGAAATTCAAAGGTTAAGTTTTTTTCTTAAAAATAATTTAATTAATAAGTTAAAGAATAATCTTTTGTTTTTCAAGGTTGGCTGCAGAGTTTTTAAAGTCAAATTATCTGTTTGTTGCTGTTGGACAAGTGGGTGGAGCATGTAGAGATGTTCAGCAGACCGTTCTCCAAGTTGGCCAGTTCTCAAAAAGAGAAAAGCTCGTTGAAATTCTGCGAAACATAGGTATCTTACGTTGATACATTTTTTTGTCATGAGTTTGAATATTAATAATTTCATTGTCTTGTAGGGGATGAAAGAACTATGGTCTTTGTTGAAACTAAGAAAAAAGCAGATTTTATTGCAACTTTTCTTTGTCAAGAAAAAATATCAACTACAAGTATTCATGGGTGAGTAGATGAATATAATTACCTATTAGGGGGGTTCTAATAACATGCTTTCTTTTCTTTCAAGTGATCGGGAACAGAGAGAGCGGGAGCAAGCTCTTGGAGATTTTCGCTTTGGAAAGTGCCCAGTTCTTGTTGCTACTTCAGTAGCTGCCAGAGGGCTGGATATTGAAAATGTGCAACATGTTATCAATTTTGATCTTCCTTCTACCATTGATGAATATGTTCATCGAATTGGGCGTACTGGTCGTTGTGGGAATACTGGCAGAGCAATTTCCTTTTTTGATCTTGAATCGGATAACCATTTAGCACAGCCTCTAGTAAAAGTATTGACAGATGTAAGTTAAACTTTTATGATGGAATGGATAGTTATGTTGCATATGAAGTCAATTTTTTTTAAAGGCTCAACAGGATGTTCCTGCATGGTTGGAAGAAATTGCCTTTAGTACATACATTCCTGGCTTCAGTGGTAGTACAAGAGGAAACGTGTTTGCATCAGTTGATACCAGAAAGGTTAGTAGAAAGGAAAACTTGAGAACTTGTCTTTTCTTTTTTTTTTTTTTTAAATAATTACCAGGGCAAGAGCACTTTGAACACAGCTGGGTTTTCTTCTTCACAAGCTCCCAATCCAGTAGATGATGAGTCATGGGATTAAAGCCAAAACATCCTTCAAGTCTGTGGTTTTGATGCAGAGAAGAAAATAGTTTTGATTTTTGAGTTTTTAACAGAAGTATAAAACTTAACATTCTCATAGCTCCTGTCCTTGTATTCTCACTCCTACACTTAAAAAAAAAATCCTTACTGACTAGTTATGTGAGATGCTAAAACTTACAACATTGCAGTTACTGATACAAATGGTGTTAACTGGGAATATTAAAGCATTCTAAATGTCTTTCTTATTTCTGGTATATTCTTTAGGGGGCTTAGACATGTTTAATGTTTAAATGCCAAGTCTTACTATAGTGTTTATTGATCTTATAAAACAAGCAAATAGGATATGATACACTTTTGGTTAAAAATTACTGGGTCTCATTTTTACTTGAGTCTTTAAAACAGTAGTGTGTCACTATAATGTGATAATCTTTAAGAGAAAGTAGAATACTTAAGCCTTTCAAAGTGATTTTGATTTTTAGATCATCAGATGTATGATGAAAATGGTTAAATGTTTGTGATGGGAGCTCTGTACTCAATGGCATAACAATGTTTATTTTTATAATATACAATCTTTCCTTGAAATAAAGGATGAAACACTTTTCCCTTAAGTTTTCCATCAGCACTTTAAATTTTTCTTTGTTGCATATCCT